TAGAACTTTTTTTTTCTCGTGAAAATTATACTATTCCATCTCTTGACCATATCTTAGCACTTTTTTTAATTTTTGAAAGAAACCGAGCGATTTTTAAATTATTTTCTGTGGCTACTTCCAAACTTAAGGTTTCTGGAAATTTAGGATACCATCAAGAGTCTTGTAGGCTTTCCAGGTTTGTAGGACCTACAGGGTATGCAATTCCTGTAAGTCACCAATCTTGGGGAAATTTTAGGGAAATGCAGTGGCGGGGGTGAGAGTAATCTCGGCCTCCTCAGTTTCCTTATTAGTAAATCTTTCTCTTCAGGTGACTGCTCAAAGGTCACCTCAGCGAGAGGCCTTTCCAGACTACCCCATCCCGTCCTAACGCTAGACTCGTGAGGCCCAGGGGAGAAAAGTAAATCACGGCCTAACTCTTGTTTATAGTCGCTACTGCCTTGGTGGAGACTATCTCCGATATCCCAGCACTAAAAGGCAGATCCAAGACTCCCGCAAGCTACGGTGGGTCCCCAGCCCAGAGGACTCCTGGGGGTCCCCATTTTCCGCAAGCGCCCCACTGCCTCCACGTGCTGCCCGCGCAGGTCCAGTGCCGCCGCCGCGTACTTCCGGCCGGAAGAAAGGGCGGGCTCTGTCGCTTTGCTGTGACGCACTTCCTGGCGTCGCCTGCGGGGGCGGAAACGCTTTGTCTGTCCGGCAAGCCGACGGCCCGCTGCTGGCCTCCGTGACGCGGCCTCCTCCGCGCCTCGCGGCATGGCGTCGGAGGGGCCGCGGGAGCCCGAAAGCGAGGTAAGGGCCGACGGGGGCTCTCTCGGCAGCCTCAGTCCGTCCGCCTGCCTCGCACTGGGGGCTCGGCCGGGCGGTGACGGGGCTGGTCCAGCGGGCGTGGGTCGGATGCTGGTGACGGCACGGGAGCGCCCTACCGGGTGGCCGCGATCTTCGCGCCCCGCCTCGGGTCCGCCTTGGGGTGGCGGTCAGCGGCTACAGACCCCGCCCACAGTTAGCGCCGCGTCTGTGGTGCGATGTCACCCAGCGCAGTGACTGCGGCCCAGCCCGGCGCTCCCCGCAGTCGGGGCGGGGGGACTCTGGCGAGCTTCCCGCGCTCTTGGGAACGGATAGATTGTTTTAAAGGATCCTGCGTTTTTCTGAACGTCATTCTCCGCTCTACGTACTCAGCATTACCACTAGATGGAGCCCTGGCGATCGCTTGCATCATTTTTAGACCCATAAAATTCTCGGTGAAAGTAAATCTCTTACTACGTCACTAAAAACTAAAGTTTGTGGCCAAAACCTCATATTTTTCCTCAGGGCATCAAGTTATCAGCAGATGTCAAACCATTTGTCCCCAGATTTGCCGGGCTCAATGTGGCATGGTTAGAGTCCTCAGAAGCATGTGTCTTCCCCAGCTCTGCAGCCACATACTATCCGTTTGTTCAGGAACCACCAGTGACAGAGTATGTATCTTTCTAAAAGTCTTACCTAGGGGATCTGCAACTAAAGTTTACACTTTTTACTTAGGCAGAAAATATATACTGAAGACATGGCCTTTGGAGCTTCAACTTTTCCACCTCAGTATTTATCTTCTGAGATAACTCTTCATCCATATGCCTATTCTCCTTATACCCTTGACTCCACACAGAATGTTTACTCAGTGCCTGGCTCCCAGTATCTTTATAACCAACCCAGTTGTTACCGAGGTTTTCAAACAGTGAAGCATCGAAATGAGAACACATGCCCTCTCCCACAAGAAATGAAAGCTCTGTTTAAGGTGAGTAGTGATGTTGTTTTGTTGTGTCCTTTTATTTCATGTTGCTTTTTAATCTTTCCTGCAGAAGAAAACCTATGATGAGAAAAAAACGTATGATCAGCAAAAGTTTGACAGTGAAAGGGCTGATGGAACTATATCATCTGAGATAAAATCAGCTAGAGGTTCACATCATTTGTCCATTTACGCTGAGAATAGTTTGAAATCAGGTAAAAATAACCAACAATGTAGTATAATGCGATTTTACTCTTACTTTTAATTTTGTAATTACAGATGGTTACCATAAGCGAACAGACAGGAAATCCAGAATCATTGCAAAAAATGTATCTACCTCCAAACCTGAGTTTGAATTTACCACACTGGACTTTCCTGAACTGCAAGGTGCAGAGAACAATATGTCAGAGATACAGAAGCAACCCAAGTGGGGACCTGTCCACTCTGTCTCTACCGACATTTCTCTTCTAAGAGAAGTAGTAAAACCAGCTGCAGTGTTATCAAAGGTGAGGTGAGGGTTTCTCTCTTTTTCTTTTTCCTCTGATGACATCTAATGTGTTTGCTTTTTAGGGTGAAATAGTGGTGAAAAATAACCCAAATGAATCTGTAACTGCTAATGCCGCTACCAATTCTCCTTCATGTACAAGAGGTAAAAGTGGCTGCAAAAATGTTAATTTTTAAATTGTTCAACAATTTTGGTTATCTTTGAGCAGAGTTATCTTGGACACCAATGGGTTATGTTGTTCGACAGACATTATCTACAGAACTGTCAGCAGCCCCTAAAAATGTTACTTCTATGATAAACTTAAAGACCATTGCTTCATCAGCAGATCCTAAAAATGTTAGTATACCATCTTCTGAAGCTTTATCTTCGGATCCTTCCTACAACAAAGAAAAACACATTATTCATCCTACCCAAAAGGTACGTGTCACTAGAGACAGAAAGTAGGATGGACAGGATTTTTTGCTTTGATTTTCTGTTCTAGTCTAAAGCATCACAAGGTAGTGACCTTGAACAAAATGAAGCCTCAAGAAAGAATAAGAAAAAGAAAGAAAAATCTACATCAAAATATGAAGTCCTGACAGTTCAAGAGCCTCCAAGGATTGAAGTACATTTATATTTTTTATTCACATGGTGTGAAAAAGAGCTAAAGGGGTGTGTGGTTTACTTAGGATGCCGAGGAATTTCCCAACCTGGCAGTTGCATCTGAAAGAAGAGACAGAATAGAGACACCGAAATTTCAATCTAAGCAGCAGCCACAGGTAATTTTTAGATTGAAACCACAAATTGCTTTTATAAGTAAACTTACGAATTTTGAACTTTCAGGATAATTTTAAAAATAATGTAAAGAAGAGCCAGCTTCCAGTGCAGTTGGACTTGGGGGGCATGCTGACAGCCCTGGAGAAGAAGCAGCACTCTCAGCATGCAAAGCAGTCCTCCAAACCAGTGGTAGTCTCAGGTAAGAGAGTCTTTCCATCTCAGGCAAGTGATGACCGTGAGGGCTTTGTCCCACTGCGTTTCAGTTGGAGCAGTGCCAGTCCTTTCCAAAGAATGTGCATCAGGGGAGAGAGGCCGCCGCATGAGTCAAATGAAGACCCCGCACAATCCCTTGGACTCCAGCGCCCCACTGATGAAGAAAGGGAAGCAGAGGGAGATCCCCAAGGCCAAGAAGCCAACCTCACTGAAGAAGGTATGTGGGGTGTTTCAGCCGAAGTGAGGCACTAGGCATTTTAATTGTTTATTTAATTTTTAAGATTATTTTGAAAGAACGGCAAGAGAGAAAGCAGCGTCTCCAAGAAAATGCTGTGAGTCCAGCTTTTACCAGTGATGACACACAAGATGGAGAGAGTGGTGGTGATGACCAGTTTCCCGAGCAGGCAGAGCTGTCAGGTACCAACTTCTCTTTGTGCCTTAAGAATAATGATATCTGATGATGCCTTTTTCCTCCATGAAGGGCCAGAGGGGATGGACGAACTGATCTCCACTCCTTCGGTTGAGGACAAGTCTGAAGAGCCACCAGGCACAGAGCTCCAGAGGGACACAGAGGCCTCCCACCTTGCTCCCAATCACACCACCTTCCCTAAGATCCACAGCCGCAGATTCAGGGAGTGAGTGAGCCCCTGCCTGCCAGGGACTAGGGGCACAATTCCTGATGTCTGATGTTTCTTTCAGTTACTGCAGCCAGATGCTTAGTAAAGAAGTGGATGCTTGTGTTACCGACCTACTCAAAGAACTGGTCCGTTTCCAAGACCGTATGTACCAGAAAGATCCAGTCAAGGCCAAGACTAAACGTCGACTTGTGTTGGGGTTGAGGGAGGTTCTCAAACACCTGAAGCTCAAAAAACTGAAATGTGTCATTATTTCTCCCAACTGTGAGAAGATACAGTCAAAAGGTAAAGGCACAGTGTGGTCCTGTGATATGTGGCTTCCTGTCATTTTTCATTGTCCTTTGACCAGGTGGGCTGGATGACACTTTGCACACAATTATTGATTATGCCTGTGAGCAGAACATTCCCTTTGTGTTTGCTCTCAACCGCAAAGCTCTGGGGCGCAGTTTGAATAAGGCAGTTCCTGTCAGTGTGGTGGGGATCTTCAGCTATGATGGGGCCCAGGTGAGTGCACAGGGCACAGGCCTCTTCAGTCAATGTTACCTGTGTGCTCTCACTTGTGCCCAAGGATCAGTTCCACAAGATGGTTGAGCTGACAGTGGCGGCCCGACAGGCGTACAAGACCATGCTGGAGAATGTGCAGCAGGAGCTGGTGGGAGAGCCCAGGCCTCAGGCACCTCCCAGCCTACCCACACAGGGCCCCAGCTGCCCTGCAGAAGATGGCCCCCCAGCCCTGAAAGAAAAAGAAGAGCCACACTACAGTGAGTGCTTAAGGGAGAGTTGTGTCAGGTCGTATTCCTCACTCGTGCTGTTTTCTCATTTTAGTTGAAATCTGGAAAAAACATCTGGAAGCATACAGTGGATGTACCCTGGAGCTAGAAGAATCCTTGGAGGCTTCAACCTCTCAAATGATGAATTTGAATTTATGAGAGTTCTTGCCTGTGTGTCTGTATTTTGGGTAAGGAGGGGAGGTCTGAAAAAGACTTTGGGACAATGTACAACTCTATTTTTATTTTTTCCAGCAGAGCAAAGAAAGACTCAGAAATTCATCCTCATAACTCCATTTCCCAGTAGAACACTCCACATTACGAAAACTTCAAGTATGTAATTATTTTGTTAAGTGTGAAAGTGCTTGAAATCCAGACTTCAGGAGAAGAGACAGAAAACAGCACCAAGAATATAAGCCTAAAGCCCATAGCATTTCACTCATCAGTTTGTAGTGGTTGAAGCCACACCCAAAGCAAGAACCACAGTGAGCTGATGGATATTTTACAGGAAAACTTCAGGTTATGAGTATGTGATGGTTCCGTGAGCAAGACTGGCATCCTTGGCTGGATGGGCAAGCACACACCTCACAGGCAGCTGGGCCTCTCGACTTGGGGTGCGGAGGGGGAACGTGTGGAGACAACCAGGGTGTCTCCAGCATCTTCAGGACACCTGTTGTGATGGATCCTGAAGGAATTAGCAGGCGATGTATGCTGATCCCACACAAAGGCTGGTAGAGAATTTGTCCAGCTCCAGAAAGAGGGGATGCAAAACAGGTCATTGTCACACTGCTGGGAAGACACTCAGTATTTGCTAGGATCACCAGAGGGGTGCGGCTTGACTTTTAACAGAGGCTTTGGTTTTATGATAGACATGAAAACTGTCATTCAACAGACAAGAAGAGACGTGTGTGTAAGATTAAAGGCTGAGTAGCTTTAGGACAAGTTCACACACACAGTGACACAGTCTTCAGAGATACAGCTTTAATAATTAGAGACTTGAAAGCAGGTAGAACAAAACACTCATGAGACTCATTCCATCGTCAAGAAATTTAATATGGCACCAGGAGATTTGCATAATTGACCTATTTGGCTTTCTGCATCAAGTTTGGTGTCCTGTTGCAGAAGCTGAGCATTGACGGGACAGAGGCATAAACTGCAGCGCTTGATAAAATAGAGCCCAGTATTCTGAGGTTAGTGAAGAAAACACAAAGACTTGACAGATGCACTCCCAGATCGCATCTCACAGTCATTCAAGGTTTAGGGCAAGGCATTTCCATGTGGAGTCTCACCTTTTCTTGTCCCAGTCATGCATCTTGGAGTTCCTTGGCTAAGTCTGCAGGGAGGAGAAGCAGCAGGCTTGATTTGCATCAATAAAAGCAGCGATCTGTGCTGGCCATGCTAACCCTGTTGGCTATTAGGGGGTGGGGGCACTCTGTCAAGGGGAGTCACTGGGACGGTGTAGGATCAGCCTTCAGAGCCTGCTGCCTGACCGTAGAGGAGGAACCTGCACACACCCTGCTGTTTTAGTTCACGAGCAGCTATCAAAGCCTGTTAGCCATCCTGGTTACCTGCTTGTGCCAGACAGAACTTACTGTCCCAGGTAAGCACCTAATTTTTTAAGTCTTAGTTCCTGTCACAGGCCCACTTGGGTTCCAGGCTTCTCCACTGTCCCGCCTCTGCCCATCAGGTGGTGGCCCAATGGCTGTGTTCAGAGCAGGCTTGGGCAAGACAGTTCACAGTTGTGGGGGACCAGGCCTTCTCCGGGGGTGGCTGTGGTCAGTGGCAGCAGGGTCTTGTTGGGGTTGAGGTCGGTGTCAGGGACTCCTTCCTGGTGGCTACAGGGTGTCCTTGCTACAGCTTTCCTGAAAGAACAATGTGGTCTTTGAATCCTTGGTGGAACGGATGGGCCTTTCCTGCTCTGCAGCCCAGTCTGTCTCATAGCCCATCCCAGGCAGAGCACTCAAGGCCTCAGCCCCCTGTTGTGGTTCCCCTCCTTGGAGTCTAAAGATCCAAATGCCAGGAGTGGTTCTCCCATATGTGACAGGAAGGCAGAGCAGCAGCGCATTCACTCCACTCCCAGATTGTGCTGAGAGGCAGGAGGGCTGGAGAGAGGGAGCCTGTGTGTGCTGAAGTACAGAGGATCAGCTGTAAATGCCCAGCCTTTGGTGGCAACAGTTCGGGGGTGTACTGCTGGCAGCCACGTAACCCACACACTTTAATGCACTCATTTGAGTGCTGCAGACCCCACCGCAGGTGGTAGCACACAGTGATGAATCCCTGCCTTTGCCTTCTGTATCGGCTATTTAGGAGCCGGGGCTGGACAACTTTGTCTCCGTGGGGAGACAGGGAGCCTCTAGGGAGCCTCTGCCCCACTGCCTGCAGCTTCCATGCTGTAGCCCAGTTCCTGCCAGGGCTTAGCTCAGGAAGCCACTCCCCCTGACCCCTCCAACAGGTGCCTCAGGTGAGGCATCCAGCCAGGAGCTACCTGGAGGGTTCCCCATCTGTCCAGGTTTCCTGCCCTCCTCAAAGGAGTGGCTGGCTGAGTGCTCTGTACAGAGAATGGGGTGGTCGTGGGGGCCCATCTAACTAGACAGCCCCACCTGTGAGTCCCTCCCAGTCTCGCCTCCCTTCAGTCTCTTTTAAGGGCTGGGGCCAGATGCCCCTTGATCTCCTGCAGTCTCAGCAACAAGACGTGGGATTTCCCCCCCCAGTGTTGCAGATTTCATAAAGGAAACTGCTCCGGGGCTAAGAGGGAACAAGTGGGGTCCATGCTGAATGGGGCCCTTGAAAGATCCACTGGATGTGGCAGGTGCCCTGCCCCTGGCTCCAGCCCTCCTTTCTTTGCCCGGCTGCGGCCACTTACCCACGCCTTCCTCCAGCTCTGCATCATCCGGTCGTGCTCCCCAGCCACAGCCCTCCAGGCAGAGAGCTCTCTGGTCCACCTCTCCTGGTGGGTCACTTCTGGAAAACAAGCAGGGTCCCCAGGTCAAAGCTCTGTGGGCCTTTATGGCACCCTTGATGCCCACTGGCCACCTTTCTCAATGGAAAGCCAATAAAACCCAAACCCAGAATGCCACCGTGCAAGCATGCTTTCCAGCTGTTTTTTTCACTGCCATTGTAAATAGTGAAAAATTACCTCATAAAAGGGTAACAGTGGGCATGGGAATCACTTACCAGGTCTCATCACAGCAACCTGCACCTTCGAAGTCTTGTTCCCTGCTGAGGAGAGGACAGAGCAGCGATACTCAGCGCTTTCCCTGATGGCGTCCTGCAGCCAGCTGAGTGCATGGGCCCTGCCATCGGGCAGTGCATGGGTCTGCACAGGGACACAGGTCTCCAGAGCTCGCCCATTCTTCTCCCAGACAAAGCGAATGTCTGCAGGACCTGGGGACACAGACCGTTTCCACCTCTGAGTCCACATTTAGGACCCAAAGAAGCTGCCCCATGAGGGTGCAGGGGGGTTACCTCTGCTGTCCCAGTTGGACCTGAAGTGACTTGGGACAACTTCCAATTCAGTCCCTGGGACTGCCCTGGAGGTGGCTTCCCCATGGCCAGCGGGAGCCTTGGCCTTGGCCCGTCCTGTGGACTTCCTGCTCTTTGACCTTAATTGCCATTTTTCAAAGCACACCTGTGTGGCCTGTGTCCCCTAGGACCCCCTTTCTTGCAGCGCTGTGCTGGTTTCTTACAGAATGGTTCTGGGCCTTGGAACAGCATCCCACCCCACCATGGCCCTGCTGCCACACACATGTCCTGTGACCACATGGACAGAGACATCCCAAGGCTCTGCCATCACCAGGGCCACAGCATGGAGAGGCCCAGAGCTCGGCCAGCTGTGTGCAGAGGGGGCTGGGCCAGAGTGGGGACCATGAGGGCCTGTCTCTCCAATTGAGACACTGGGGTGGGCTTGGAGGGGAGTAGATGCCACAGGCTGGAGAGCTCAGACCCTGGCAGGGGCCAGGCCCTGCAGAATTACACTAGGACTGCCGAGTGCAGCACATCCAGGATGGGCTTCCAGCCTTGAGCATGGACTCTGGGCCCGACATTGGCCACTTCTGCCGCAAACCTCTGTTGTTTTTCTCTGGGCTTTTGATCTTAATTACTTATTGAAGAAAGTAGAGAGGCCAGTTACTTCACACACACTCAGACCATCTGTTGCAACCTGCCAGGGTGGAGCCTGGCTGGCCTCAGCTTGTCTGATGGAGAGATCAGGAGGGTGGGCGAGGCAGAGACGTTCCCCTGTGGCCCAGGCTGCCTCGCCTGGGGAGGCCAGCCTCATCCCAGGGCAAGAAGTCTGCGCGGCCAACCCTGAGGGCTACTCCTAGACACTATTTGTTCCAGGTGGCTGGGGTGGGGCTGTGAAAACCAGAATGTTGGGGGTTTTGGGCGGGGGGGAGGGGCACAAGTAAGTTCTGGTCAGCAGGTCACCTCCCGGCCTTCCTTGCTCGTGAAGTCTGTTGGCCCTCCAGGGGCTGCTGGCCATGTTGGGACAGGCTCAACTCCCTGTTCTTACTGAAGGAAAAACAAGCACATCCATTTTGATCTGCTTCGCACACTGGCTTCCACTCAAATGCAGAAAGGGCTGAGGGGGGCCACAGTCCCACTAAGCTCCAGCCCCAGAGCGTACAGACCCTGGAGTTGAGCTGGGAGGGCCAGGCCAGGCCCTGGAGGGCAGGTGAGGGGGTGCAGGTGCTCCTTCTGTCTCTGAAGCTCCTGCTTGTGGTGGGGCTGGGGAGGCCGGCCAGCCTACTCTGCTGCTTCTGTCTCCCTCAGGCACAGCCTGCATCAGGCCAGGCACCCCAGCAGCGTGGACTGGGGTGACACCCACCTGCTGCCTAGCGACCCGGCTCCCTGACCAGCACCTGCCCTTCCTCGAGGCCCACCAAGGCCCCCAAATGGGCCATGGGCCACCTAGACCAGTGCCGGCCATGGCCTCTGCTTGACCATGACACCTCGTAAGAATTGGTCTTTAGAAGTTAGATTTGCCCTAGATGTCCATCAACCTCACAATGACAAAATGAAGTGTGGCTTCATGGAGAATGCTTAGTAGTGAAAAGGAAGGAGTTCAGAACACTGAGCAGGTAAAACAAATTCCAGAGCCAAAAGAGTCCAAAGTACCTGCACACACAAAAACTGGCCTTGTTCTCAGGTGTAGGGGCAGAGGTGCATCCAGTTACAGGTATTAAATGGTGTGGGTGGACCCACGCTCCCCTCCCTGGGCAGGACAGTAGTGGCCAGAGAGCTTTCCATTTCTGTGGCACATGCTGGACTTTTGAAAAGAAGAGATCGCCAGTTTAATGAAGCTGACTTTAGTAATGCATTTTCCCTGCTTTACTGACTGTGGCATCTGCTCATCTTTGTCCGGTCTCTTGGTCAACAATTCCCCACTGTCCAGGATCACCAGAGAATGCTCCTCCCAAGGACTTGACCAAGCTCAGACCCTTTAGCTGGGCAGTCCTAGGAATGAGTCCCGAGGCAAGGATGGGCCCAGTGAAGCCCTGTTTCTATCAGTGAGGAGTTGGGAAATGTCCAAGAAGGGGGCCACAAGTCACTCATTCGAAGTGCCATCGAAGAATATTCAGCAACACAGAAAAATAAGTGAAACAATATCTAGGAATGTGTGCATATATGTACACACCCATGTATACATGTGTGAACGTAGATAGTCATGGCCCAAAAATGGCTGGGATGCTGGTGGTAACTACCTCTGGATGGTTAAATTTGGGATTGTTTAAATTTTTTCTTTATACTTCCCTGGAGTTTCCAAACTTATAACAAACAAGCATTGCTTTTATAATAATAATTTTTTATAAAAGTGTTACTTTGAAGGAAACATTCTGTAAACTCAAGGAAATTCAGAAGGTGCTCCAAAACTGTTTTGCCTGGCGGCCCATCTGGCCCTGGCCTGGTGGACAAGCCCTTGTGAACAGGTTTGGTTTTTGTGCAGAATTTAAAAAAAAACAAAACTTAACACTCTATAATTTGTTTTTTCCCACTCAAAATGTTTTGGACTCTGGCCACAGATAATTCCATGTATCTATCTACAAATATAAGTACATATTACATAGATGTACAAACATATGTCTCTATGTACATCTAGGTGCCCATCAACTGGGGAATAGATATTCCCTTTCCCAGCTGATGGGCATCCAGGTAAAATCTCATTTTAAGAAACAGATTTTTTTGAGCTGTTATGATCAAGTAACACTTTTCTTTGAACAGACAGTGAAGTGAGTTCTATAAAAGCCCGGTCTCCTCCCTCATGTGACCTGCACCAAGAACCACCCAGGGGACTGGAGTCACTGAGTCACAGGAGCCTCTGGAAGGTTCTCATGACCAAGCCCTTGAGACTAAGAATCTGGGTGGCCTAAGCTGGATTGGATTAATCACCCAACGCCCCATCATGGGACCACTGACTGCAAAACCCTCAAAGCTCTACACTCTTGGGGTGTGAGCAGAAACAGACACGTGCTTACCACTGCTAACAGGCATCAGTAAATACTATTTAAATACATGCTTGATCATCATAAGACATTAAAGATGTTAAAGAAGTACTTACGTTCCATGTATTCGTTTTTAAACTATC